CATGGTGGCACTTGCCTATAGCCCCAGCTACTCGGGAGGCTGAGGTGGAAGGATTGCTGGAGCTCCAGAGGTCGAGGCTGCAGTGAGCCGGGATCGCGTCACATCCTGGGCAACATTAATTACCTTTTTTTTTTTTTTCTGAGACTGAGTCTTGCTCTGTCACCCAGGCTGGAGTGCAGTGGCGTCATCTCGGCTCAGTGAAACCTCTGCCTCCCGGGTTCAAACGATTCTCCTGCCTCAGCCTCCCGAGTTGCTGGGATTACAGCACGCGCCACCAGGCCCGGCTAATTTTTTGTATTTTTGTAGAGACGGGGTTTCACCATGTTGGCCAGGCTGGTCTCTAACTCCTGACCTCGTGATCCGCCCCCCTCAGCCTCCCAAAGTCCTGGGATTACAAGCGTGAACCACCGCGCCAGGCCTAATTAACATTTTTTTAAAAAATCATCTCTGTAACGATAATGGAGACCGTTCGCGGGGGCGGGGGGGGGGATTTTCTGCAAAACCCCTGGGTCATTAGTTCTCCAAGATTTGGGGTTGGAGTGGAATCAGTGAAGAAACTGAATTCAGAAACTGCCCAAGGACCTTATTCCATAACATCTCTGGTCTTAGGAGATTTCTAAATTAGCCATATGGGGGACCCGGTGTTACCAGAGCCATCCAGAGACTTCCATCACGAAACATGGAGCGCTCCAGGCAGAGCCAAGGGCATCTACTGCCTCTTCAAAGGGAAGACGGACATGACCCTTAACCGCCTTGGCGCCTGCTCTACTACAGCATCCCTACCCTCTTTTTCGGTGTGTTTTCATCAAGTGCTGAGGCAGACGACGGCTTTCACAAGAATTCCTCCCTGACGGGCCCATCCCCCTGCCTCTTGCAGCCCAGCCATCTTCCCTCAGCCCTCAAGTCCCTCGAGACTTAGCCTCCCGCCCAAAGCGCTCCTCCTGTTCTGATTGGTTCTCCCGGGAGCCTTCGGCCAATGGGGATGACGTATGCCGGACGACGTAGGCCCGAGGACTCGGGAGGAGGAGGGGCGTAGGGCTCTGCGACGCGCAGCGCGCTAGGACGGTGGCACGAGGTGTGTGGCGCTGGCCGCGTGGCCTTACAACCCTCGCTATCACTACCACCCAGTGCATGTGGGTGCTGAAGCCCGCAGGGATACAAGGGCGCCAGGGGCTGCCTGCAAAGTCTATGCTGGCGGAGGTGGCCGTGACGGGAAGTCCTGACTTTGGGCCTCCCGGATCCCCACGGTCCATTCCCAGAAACCCTCGCGCCTAGGAGTCTTTCTTCAAAGGAGTTGGGCCAGGGCGCCCAAGCGTGCGGGCCACCCCGCTTTGCAGGGCTCTCCCTGAAGCCCTGCTTTCTCCGCCAACACCGATTCCCTTGCTTCTGGATGGGGAGGTGAAGCACTCAGCCGTTGGCCCACCTGCGCATCTTTGCTCAGCCTCCTGACTCAACGCTGAACATTGAGAGGAAGCAAGGCAGGCTGGACAGAGGACAAGCACAGAGAAGGCAACAGGAGCAAAGTCTACCGAAAAGCTATTTCAAGTTGGGTCTGGAGGCAAGGCCAGGCGATCGTGGATTGAGAAGCTTCCCCAGGGCCCTTGCAACAGCTGCCATCCTCCATCCACATCTCTCTCACTGGGATGGGAATTTTTTTTTTTTTTTTGAGACGGAGTCTCGCTCTGTCGCCCAGGCTGGAGTGCAGTGGCTCTATCTACAACCTCTGCCTCCCAGGTTCAAGCGATTCTCCCACCTCAGCCTCCTGAGTAGCTGAGATTACAGGCGCCTGCCACCATGCCCGGCTAATTTTCGTATTTTTGTAGAGACGGGGAGTCACCATGTTGGCCAGGCTGGTCTCAAACTCCTAACCTCAGGTGATCCACCCGCCTCGGCCTCCCAAAGTGCTGGGATTACAGGCGTGAGCCACCCCGCCCAGCCAAGCCCGCCTTCTCTTAATTTACCTTTTCATTCTTCTTTCCTGATAGTTTTGACGTGAACTGTTCGGACCCTCAGTGCTACCTGATAGAAAACTGCATTCCAGGAAAGGAACACAGCTGTGCAGTGAGTGGGGGGGTTTCGGAGCTAAAAAGCTGCATGCCTCTGAAATGTATTATCTCACCTACAGGAGTCTGATCTGTGAAAACCTAGAAGGTTTGTTAAGACTCTTGCCAACATGTGCTCTCCTGCCAGTCCCAAAATCCTATACAGGAACCCCCGGTTCCTCAGGTTAGCTTTTCTGCAGCTTCATCACCAGCAGCAGAGTGATGTGTTCTGTGATGTCCTTCTGCAGGCAGAAGGTAAGAGAGTGGTCGGAATTCAACTGAAAACTCTGATAACAAAAGTATTTGGGTTTCCCTTCAGGTGAGGCAGTTCCAGCTCACTGCTGCATCCTGTCAGCTTGTAGCCCCTTCTTCACAGAGCGCCTGGAGCGGGAGAGGCCAGCTCAGGGTGGGAAGGTGGTGCTAGAGCTGGGTGGCCTGAAGATCAGCACACTTAGGAAGCTGGTGGACTTCTTGTATACCTCAGAAATGGAAGTATCTCAAGAAGAAGCCCAGGATGTGCTATCTGCTGCCCGTCAGCTCCGTGTGTCTGAGCTGGAATCCCTTCAGCTTGAGGGTGGAAAGTTGGTGAAGGCCCCACAGGGCCGAAGGCTGAACCGAGAGTGCTTACAACCAACAAGTGCTGCACCAATCTCTGCCAGAGTGGTGACACCCAGCCACCACCCTCACACCCCACTGCCCACTAATCAAACTCCTTGTCCTCTTGGGGCAATAAGATTGAAGTCCTTGGGGAAGGAAGAGGGGCCCCAGGAAAACAACCGACAGAATGCAGACAATTTGTCTGGCACTCTTCTGCTCAAGAGGAAGGCCAGAGCCTGCCCAACTCCACAAGAAAAAAACTCTTCACCATCAAGCCATAGTCAAGAGCCTAGAGAGAACAAGAATGACACTGCCCTTGATCCTACAGTGCTCTCCCCACCCAGCTTGTACCCCTCTGTGGACAAACACCTGTTGCCCAGAAAGATCAGGCTCAGTCGCTCAAAGCCATCTCCTGGTATCTGTACATCAAAGCCTTCCAGCATTTTAAGTGGATCTAGCTCAGTGCCTGCAACCCCTGGCCGGCGTCTTTGGCGGCAGAGGAGTGTAAATAAAGAAACACCAGAGGACAAGCCAAAACCAGGCAGAGCTAGTCCTCTGCAGAGCACCCCAAACCCATCTGGTCTGGGAAAGACAGGTGGGAGCAGGAAGCGGAGCCCTGAAGTCAGGGCACCTAACTCAGACTCTGCAGAGGAGGGGCAGGTTGGGAGAGTTAAACTTAGGAAGATTGTCAATGGGACTTGCTGGGAAGTGGTACAAGAGACTCCTCTCAAAAACACTCAAGATAGCCCCCAGATCCCAGATCCCGGAGGAGACTTCCAAGAGCCTTCAGGAACTCAGCCATTCTCCAGTAATGAGCAGGAAATGTCACCTACTAGAACAGAACTGTGTCAGGACTCCCCCATGTGCACTAAGCTACAAGACATTCTGGTCTCTGCTAGCCACTCCCCAGACCACCCAGTGGTGAAGTCAGAGTTTGAGTCCAGTCCAGAACTGGTAGAGAAGGAACCTATGTTGGCTATTGACTGCAGAGAACCCTATGCATTTGACACAGCTCTGCTGGAGCAGCCCTGTGAGGCTGAGGAGTACCGAATCACAAGTGCTGCTGCCACCAGTGAGCTGGAGGAGATCCTGGACTTCATGCTCTGTGGCTCAGACATTGAACCACCTATAGGGTCTCTGGAGAGTCCAGGGGCTGAGGGCTGCAGAACGCCTACCTACCATCTGACAGAAACAGGAAAGAACTGGATTGAAGGGGAAGAATGGTGTCTACCAGACATGGAACTCTGGCCCAGGGAGCTCACAGAATTGGAAAAGGAACCTGCTGGTGAGAACAGAGGGCCAACTGAGCTCCTTAGCCCCCTTGTCATGCCCTCTGAGGTGAGTGAAGTGCTTTCAGTAGGAGGCCGTTGGACACCAGACCTTGAAATTACCAGCTCCCAGCCACTGGATGGTCAGGAAGACAAACTTCTCCATGTCAGCTCCCTTGATACTCCCCAGAGGTCTTATGGGGACCTCTCACCTCCCTGCTCAAACTGGGTGGAGACTGGGCTGGAAGTCTCCTTGACTACAGATGAGTTATTATACCCTTCTCCCAAGGCAGGCAAGGAGGTATCTGGTCACTCTGAACTACTAGGCTCACTTCCTGCCAGCTCTGAAGAGGAAGAGATTGATGTGGTGGACTGGACAGCAGAGGGGAGGCTGGTACCCACTACTGTTCCCTCCGTGTGGCCTGACCCTTCCTCAGAGTCAGAAACAGAGGTAGATATACTAACATAGTGGAGAGGGGAGGGCAGGTTAGGGGCCTTGGGAGGGTGGGAAATGTTAGCTAGCAAAAGGCTTACTGGCAGAGAAGCTGGCACGTGCCCTCAGCACAAGAGGCAGGTGTACCCTGGCTCTTTGTAGGTCCCTTCCTCCCTTCCCTAAGCCTCAGAAGCCAGGCAGAAGCCAAGGGTACCATAGATAGAAAATTATGAACTTGTACCATCTTATTTGTAATCTATTTTCCGGTTAGTGACAACTGAAACAAACTGTGTGCTCCCCAATTCTGGTGGGTCATAGGTAACAGCCAAGGCCAGATCTCTCAGGTCATAAGGCATCCAGTCACTGGTAATTTAGGAAAAGCTGAGAAAGAACACCCTCCTCTGTGGTGGGGTATTGTTTAAGAAAATGTTCCAGAGGAAGGTGTGAAGCAGTGTTGGGTGGAATACTAAGTGGGTGGGAGTGATGGATGCTGTCCAGCACCCAACGTGGGGCTTATTCACTGCCAGTATTAGGAAGTCTAGCTAAAACCTCTGCAGGGGCCAAGAAGATGTACTTCCATCATTACTTCCAAAAAGTAAGTTGAAAAAGATACAGTTGCTTTTTTAAAAAATAAATTATTTACTTTGCTCCCATAATTTTTACAAGTATTTCTCATGTTTTACCAGAG